TTGAAACTATTGGAAACAATAATCTTAATTTAATGTTATTTCTGGACATAGGAAGACTTTCCCCCCTAAATAAGCAAATTGGTGGTTTTTGAAGGGTCTTGCTCATCTTTGTATGGAAAATGCCTAAAAACAAACCACTAAAAACTAAACAAAATTTTTTTACTTCCTCAATTGTGCCTGAAAAAAAAGATGTAATTTCCCTCAGCAAAAGGCCACGTATATTTTTAATAGATACATCTGGGATTTTTGGTCCTCACATTTTGAAACACTGACACAAACAAATACAGAACATGCTTTCTCTCAAATGAAATCTATAATTCTGAGGGTTAAAAATTCTTCAAAATAACATGAAATCGATCTTAGCAGAAGGCAACCAAAGAGATCAAGGTCTGTTTCTGGAGAAAACTAGAATTATGAAGACCATAAACCTCAACGAGAAATCTGTCTTTTAAATGTCAGTTTATTGAAAATACCAATGTACGCCGGACATACCTGTTTTTCCACTAGAAAATCAGTAATACTTTGGTACAAATGAGGCTTTAAATAAGTTGGAGTAGAAAATAACCAATAAACCAGCTTTCATGACCACAAGCAAAAGAGAACCAGTTTTCCAAAAAGTTAACAGGATTCATCCTTTGCAGATGTCTGGTTTGGGACCTAATGCCCTTTAAAGATATGCATGGAATAGTGCAGTCACTTAATTTCCATTAACATCTCCAGGTGTTGAGGTTACGGAGGGAAAAAGATATGATCTCTCCCCTCTGTGAGTTCATAGTCTCTCTAGAAGACAGACACATACAATGAGCCCCAACACAATCTGCTGTTATATTAACAGTCCAAAAAAAGTGCTATGGTATTACACAGAGAAAAGAACTAATTCTGCCTGAGCCTTAAGGAAGGCTTCACAGAGGAGGTGACATTTGAGCTAAGCCTTGAAAGATGAGTAGATTATTATTATTATTATTATTTTGTCCAGGTAGGCAGCAAAAGAGCACTAGGCAAGTAGGTTAAGGGAGTTGGGGCCATGGAGGATAAGGGTGGTGAGAATATGCCAGGGAGAAAAAAGGAAGTGACTGACGGCATTATAAGAAATAAAATGTTCATAAGTAAGTCTTACCACATTAGGACCCACTATACACTCGAGCCAATGAACGCGACTGCTCTGACAAGGCGCCTCTAATTTCACCGACCCTGGCAAACTGCAGGAGACATTCAGTCCACGCCACATAAAAACTATTAAAGTGGGATCGCCGCAGTTGAAAAGCCCGATCAGTGCCTGGAGATTAGAACGCGAGCCTTTAAAGTACACACGCACCCGGCACCGGGAAAGCCCAGGCGCCTGTGACCCTCCGAAGGACTCTGGGTCAGCATCCTCGCGCCTGGACCATCTAGGGGCGTAATTAAGTATTTATTCTCGTTCCTTCCAGTGTCGAAGTTTCCCCTTCGCGCTGTGCCTCTGGTGAAAACAGGACATCCCCTTCGGCCACCCCACAACAAATAGCGTACACAAGCGGGGGAGAAGCGGGGCGGAGGGAGAAGCCGGCTCCGAGGGGGAGGAGGAAAGGAGAGGAGCCAAAACTCCGGACTGCGACAGGGGGGAAAGGAGAAGAAAAGAAAATGAGAGAGCGCGCCCAGCCGCCGCAGTCGTCACTCCCCGGCTTTTCCCGCAGCTCTTTCCCCCTCTCTAAGGCAGCGACAACTTCACGTGGACAGGATGGAAGTTTTGCGCGGAAGCCGGGAACGGCCGGAGCGTGCGCCGCGCTGCCGGCAGCCTCGCACTTGCGCAGGGAGGTGGGGCGGGGGCGACGTCGCCACCGGCTACTGCGGGCTCGTGAGGCCGCCGGGGGCCTCGGGGGAGGCCGCCAGGGACGCGGGGGGCGGCGGCGCGCGGGGGACCCACTCCGTTTTTATTTGACCTCGGGTGACTGCCTATTGTCATGGTTTGCGATCTCGCGTGGGGACCGCCCAGGGCCTCGGGGCCCTGGATGTCCCGGGTGGCGCCGCCGTAATCTCCGTGCCCTCCGCGCCGCCCCCACCCCGCCCCCACCCGGGCCGACTCGAGCGGCTGCAGCCTCCAGGCTGAGGGGAGGGACCCGCGACCGCGCTCTCCTCCCTGGGCCGGAGAGCCACTGTCGATCCCCACCTGCTTCTGTGGGGCAGCCCCCGGAATTGCCTGGAACTCTCTCGCTACCCAGTTCCCCTGTGCAGGCCACTGCGGGCCCCCTGCCGGACTCCTTTCCACTTACCCCAAGGGAGGAGACAGAAGGGACTTCGCCTACTTGCAACAACGTGAAATAAAAACCAACCCAGACCAGACTGGGGCGCTTTTTCTGACGGGAGGAAATACCCTTTTCCGTGGAGATATATGTTATGAAGGACTAAGCGGTCTGGGGATAGGCTGTGCTGCGAAGGGCCTGGGCCCCTTCCAGTGCTGCTGGGTGCAGGTATAGGCATCCGTCCCAGACGCCCAAAGGTCAGGCAGCAACGACTTACTTCCAAGGCGGCGTCAGAGCTTCTCTAGGCACATTGCTGAAATGACATTTCGTGTCTAAGCCTTCTGCGCATGCACTACGCGACTACATAGGATTTACGATTTTATACCCACACGTGTGTATGCCACAACCAGGGGACACAGCAAAGGTAGACGGAATAAACAATCCATAAATTTTGCATCCATTTAATCACCTCTTCCAAAAACCTATTGTCTATTTTAGCGGCACCTTCTCTGTCATATTGATAATAAATGTTTTAATTTATTGATAAATCACTGAGTGTCAATCATTGTATTGGTCACTT